ACAGGCACATGCCACCACGCCTGGCTAATTTTTGTATTTTTAGTAGATGGGGGGTTTCACCATGTTGGCCAGGCTGATCTCGAACTCCTGGCCACATGTGATCTGCTCCCCTCAGCCTCCTAAAGTGCTGGGATTACAGGCATGAGCCACCATGCCCGGCTACAGTGATTATTTTTAAAGCCCTCAAAACCATGTATGGCACCAAATGGTGCCATCTGAGTGATTATTAAAAATACTGATTAATATCTGGCCCTTCTGTGTGGCAGTAAGCCTTAGAGGGGCTGCGGCTGGGCCTGGTTTTACTCTCCTTGGTGTCCTCAGGCATGACACATAGTAGGTACTCACGTATTTGAATGAATGAATGAGTGTACTCTGCTCCTCCTCCTCATGCCAGTATGTTTCTCTCTGCTGGAAGTCGTTCACACTTTAGTATGAAGTACAAATGAATGCTACCTGTCCCCTTTGCCTGATCTGATCACTATGGAAGAAAGGTTCTATCTCCCTGGGAAAGGAATGTGAGGCCTCAGTGCCCAGGTCGGGGCGTTTTATCGGCGGTAGAGAAGAAGGATGTTTTCCTGGACTCTACACCTATGAGCGTGTCCTCTGCCTCCTTAGAGCAAGGCATTGAAGCACTTGTGCCCTTTATATTTTTAAAGATAACGACCAGGCACGGTGGCTCACACCTGTAATCCCAGCACTTTGAGAGGCCAAGGTGGGCGGATCACCTGAGGTCAGGAGTTCGAGACCAGCCTGACCAACATGGAGAAATCCCGTCTCTAGTAAAAATACAAAATTAGCCAGGCTTGGTGGTACATGCCTGTAATCCCTGTTACTTGGGAGGCTGAGGCAAGAGAATTGCTTGAACCCAGTAGGCGGAGGTTGTGGTGAGCCGAGAGATCATGCCATTGTACTCCAGCCTGGGCAACAGAGCGAGACTCTGTCTCAAAAAAATAAAAATAATAAAATAAAATAAATAACGAAATAAAGATAACATTTTTCCTCTTTTTTCTGAGGGACAGAAGCCTTTGGCGGGCAGCAGAGGTCAAACCCCAGAGCAGAGGAGATGAGAGGCCCGGCCAGTTCCGAGGCCTTCCCAGAGGAAACCTCGCCCACAGATCTGCAGGAAGTTGAACTAATGAGTTGGTGAGTCCCCAAGAGGACTGCCCGCTAAGTTGCTCACTAAAAGAGGTTCCTGTCCATGTCCCAGAGAAAGCTTCGGAGATGGACAACGCTCAGCCCTGTCCTCAAAAATTTATGGTCAAGTGAGGACAGAGGAACATGTACAACCGTCTTCTACATACTACTCATTCAACACTCACGACAACCCTGTGAGACAGGTATGTTACTCCCATTTTACAGATGAGTCAACACCGTCTTTACTGAGTGTCTACTTTGCACCAGGCACTGCTTAGGGATCGGCGATTCCAAAGTGAACAAACAGATCCCCAGAAGCTGCCCCCGTGGAGCTGACATCCTAGTGTGGAGACATAGACGATAAACGAAGAAAGCAAAGTTAGTAAAATACAGAATATGTCAGGTGGAGATGAGTACGAAGAAGCATAAAACCAAGAGGGGCACCGTGAGTCCCAGTGGTATGCAAATGGTGGTTTTCAATCCTGGGGTCAGAGAGGACCACAGCAAGAAACTGACACGTGAACAAAAGTCTGGAGGAGGTGATGGGTGAGGAGTGCCGCAGCTGGGTGGAAAAGCATGTAAGTTCTGACTCCATACCCCTGTTTTACAGATGAGAAAACAGAGGCAGAGAGATGGGGCAGGACCTGTTCCAGGTCGTCCTGGTAAGTAGGGGTAGCAGCTCCATCATGTCCGTGTGCTGGGCACAGCTGGCACCCTCTCCTGTAGCCCCACATCGATCTCAAGAGGCAGAGACTTTCACATGCCCATTTCACAGATGAGAGAACTGAGGACCATGAGCAAGAGGCTTTCCAGCATCTCGCAGAGGCTGAACTGGGATCAGGCAGGTGCGTCAAGCCTAGTGCTTGGGTCCCTTCTGTTTATGTGCTCAATTTCTTTTAAATCTCACAGGAAACACACGCTATGAGGAACTACCCACATGCCCACATCAGGCAGGAGGACCCCGGCGGGTGCAAGGGTGGAAGTCGTCTCTTCATGGCTGCACCCTTGGCCAGTGCCAGTCCAGCAGCCTCTTTCAAAGAAGCTTTTATAGGCAGATAGTTTGTCAGCCCAGCTCGAAATGTGAACAAGGTAGCAGCCGAGCCCCCACCCATCCGGCTGCACTCCCCTGCATGTCCAGCCCCGAGCCCTGTGTCAAGCACACCTCCTTGGGAGGAGACCGCCCCAGCCTGCAAGGAAGTGCTCATTATGGAGAGTGGAGAGTGACAGGCCACTCCCGGCCACGTCTCCAAGCAAGCCGGTGCCCCCTCCTCCTGCTGCCACCGCCCACTGAGCTGCCTGGGCTGCAGACGCCCTGGTTGGAGCGTCTGGGGCCAGATGTTATAGGGCAAGCTAAAAATAACCGGGCAGGCCAGCCACCATCGAGGAAGGGGCATGTGCTGGACGCGGACACATGATCCGAGGGACCCTGCTGGGTGGAACTAAGAAA